ATTACGTAGGTGTTCTGCAATTTGTAATTGCATTTATTGTAAAATTAATTTTACTTTTCATACGTCACTAGACAGAGCATTTTGAGGTTAGGAATTGGGTCTGAATCAATGATTTCTCCAGCACCCACATGGCATTTGGCACAGAATACATCAATAATGATTTTGGATTAAACAGGGGAACAAGCACAAGGAACCATGGTGGTCAGAAACGGGTTGATCTGCACCAGAGAAAGGGAGACTAGGGGAGAAAGGTCACTCTAGATTTCGTTCAATTATTGAAAATACGGTGTATTTACTATGTGCTGGGCACTTTTCTAGGTGCTAGAAAGACTACAGTGACCAAAACAAAAATCCACATCTGCAGGGATCTTGCATTCTAGTGAGAAAGTAAGATGGTAAAAAAGATAAATACGTAAATTTTATACAATGCTTCGTAACGACAAATGCTAAGGAGAAAAACAGCACAGAAAAGACAGAAAGGAAAAGAGAAGGGGCGCATGTGGTGCAATTTTGTTAGGATGCCAGGGAGGGCTGAGCGTAGTCGTAAATGACCACATTATTTGATGGATCAAGCCAGGGACTGCAAGTCTGTGTTTCTGAGAGACACATAAAGAAAAGAAGGCTTAAGGAATCCAGAAAGATCCAGAGTGGGGAAATGAAACGAAAAGAAATCCAGCCAGTGGGAAGTCGTGAAGGGATAGTTAAACGCGTTTTGGGAGGAAAGAAAAAAGCAAAAGTGCGGTACAGCCTTTCGTTACACGTGAAAAGAATCATGTTTCTTTTTCTAGTTAGAAAAAGCCAAAGATTGTGCGATTTATGCCCCAAACCCCCTTGTAAGGGGATTCTCACCTCAACTTGTCTTCTGTGGTCAGTGTTTCCCGCCCCTGAATCAGGGTTACTGTCACTATGGCTTTCAATTGGCCCGGCGTAGGCGCATGCTCTGCGCGTATTGGCCTCCGCTCCTGTCCCCAGACAAGCGGCCATCTTGGGTCCCGCCCCTACCGTGGGGTCTTCTGGGAATTGCAGTCCCCGCTCTGCTCTGTCCGGTCACAGGACTTTTTGCCCTCTGTTCCCGGGTCCCTCAGGCGGCCACCCAGTGGGCACACTCCCAGGCGGCGCTCCGGCCCCGCGCTCCCTCCCTCTGCCTTTCATTCCCAGCTGTCAACATCCTGGAAGGTAGGGGCGGGGAGGCAAGCCCAAGTGGAATACAACTCTGTCTTTCATTTTTATGTCTTTGTAGCTTTGAAGCTCAGGAAAGAAGAGAAATCCACTGAGAACAGTCTGTAAAGGTAAGTGTATTTATTACATGGCCTTGACAAACTGAAATATTCTTCCCTACTTTCTTCCCTGCAGCATTGTGGGTTGGCAATGGCTGTATCCCTCTAAGGAAGGCCACAGTTCCGGTTGGGGGCCTCTCTTCAGCGGCTACAGCTTTTTCTACTGTCTGGTAACTGCCTCTTCCCTTTTCCCCTTTGAGTCGTCTCCCATCTTGTGTTTCTGCCTTTCCCTAGGTCCGTAGTGCTATCTACATCCAGACGGTGGAAGGGAGAGAAAGAGAAAGAAGGTAAAACCATTTCTTAAAATACTTAACAGAATATAATCATCTGAATTTCTTGTCCTTGGTGTAGGTATCCTAGGAATACCTGCCTGCTTAGACCCTCTATAAAAGCTCTGTGCATCCTGCCACTGAGGACTCCGAAGAGGTAGCAGTCTTCTGAAAGGTAGGTTTACTTAATTTTGATTTTTTTTTCAAATTTTATAACTATCCATTGTCTTTTCTTTTAGACTTCAACTGTGAGGACATGTCGTTCAGATTTGGCCAACATCTCATCAAGCCCTCTGTAGTGTTTCTCAAAACAGAACTGTCCTTCGCTCTTGTGAATAGGAAACCTGTGGTACCAGGACGTATCCTTTCTTTTTTTTTTTGGAGAGGGAAAAGCAGCATGGGCCTTAACAGACCTTGCTACAGATGTCCTTGTGTGCCCGCTGCGGCCAGTGGAGCGCTTCCATGACCTGCGTCCTGATGAAGTGGCCGATTTGTTTCAGACGACCCAGAGAGTCGGGACAGTGGTGGAAAAACATTTCCATGGGACCTCTCTCACCTTTTCCATGCAGGTGAGTGTACAGATTTCTCAGAAATGATTTTTTCTCACCTCTGTTGGTTTTTTCCTACTTCTAGGATGGCCCCGAAGCCGGACAGACTGTGAAGGTGAGTGCTTATTATGTGCATACAAATTAATATCACATTTTTTTTCTTTCTTGTACATTTTCAGCACGTTCACGTCCATGTTCTTCCCAGGAAGGCTGGAGACTTTCACAGGAATGACAGCATCTATGAGGAGGTGGGTCTGTTCTCTCTGATCTTATTGTTTGAGAAAGAGCCTCTTCCTTTTTTTTTCTCCAAAGCTCCAGAAACATGACAAGGAGGACTTTCCTGCCTCTTGGAGATCAGAGGAGGAAATGGCAGCAGAAGCCGCAGCTCTGCGGGTCTACTTTCAGTGACACAGGTAAAGACTGCATTTCGTCATTACCCAGACCCTCCCGTGGGCCTCAGGAAAGAGGCTGCACTCTCAGAATGGGGATGCACAAAAACACCTTCACCAGCATCCTTGGGTGGTGGCTGCAAAGGACAAAGAGCTGGAGGGGAGAAAACCCTGGCCCTTGAGTACTGTATTCCCAGCCTCCCAGTCTCTTCCAACTCTCCTGCCTCTTCACTCTCTTCTTCCAAGCCAGTGCCCCCAGCCCACCACCACCTTTCTCCAGTCTTTCCTGCGGTGGTGCTCCTCCAGAATCCAATGTTCACAAAGCAGACCTTCTGTCATGCACAACTTCTTGTTTAAAAGGTCAACCCCAACTTAACTTAAAGGTGTGACATGGCCCTTAGGCTCAAGTCTGTCTGCAAAGCCCTGTAAACCAGCTTTCTCTGCCTCCCTAACACGCCCCCGGGCAAACTCCTCTGCTTTCACTGAGTGGACTCTTCTCTTCAGTTGCTATTTGGTAAATTGCCCTTCATGTTTCCCTTTATGTTCGGCTCCTAGGAAGCTCAGGCCACAGGGAAAAGTCAAGGCTTGATAGAATTAATCTTTGTCTTAATGATGACTAACTGTTGAGAGATCATAGGTTTAAGACTCTGGTAGAAAGATAGCTATAGCCAATTTCCTTGTCAAAATGCTTCTACTCCAAATTTTTATGCAGTGTCTAACGAGCTCATGCCTAGATCTATCTGGCAATCTATATTATCCCTCCTAGTCTCAGTTCACATAGTAGACTGCTGGAATGACTGAGGGTGATGTTTGGCCTGTAAACAAAAAGTGTTAAAGAAGGCCAGGTACAGTGGCTCATGCCTATAATCCCAACTACTTGGGAAGCTGAGGCAGGAGAACTGCTTGAACCTGGGAGGCAGAGGTTGCAGTGAGCTGAGATCATGCCACTGCATTCCAGCCTGGGTGACAGAGCAAGACTCAGTTTCAAAAAAACAGGAGAGAGAGAGAGAGAAATGTATCTATCTCTCTGAAATTTGTTTATAAATATAGGGTTACCATGCAATACTGGCATATATCTAGACTAAAAAAATTACTTGTTTATCTGAAATTCAAATTTAACTGGTATCTTGTATTTTTTTCTGGCAAACCTGTTAATAAACTCCCATGGACCCCAGTTACAGATCCTCTCCTATAAATAGTTTCTTTTTTGTTTTTAGAATTAGATAATTCCAAATTAAAATTAGGCAATTCTTCATCTGACCTGTGAATAAATATGTTCATGTTATAAGTTGCAGAAGTAGATCAGACACAAATAAAAAACAAAATTAGTGAATAAATGCTGTTAGCAATTGATTGGAAAAAATTGTATCAACCACTTAGTGATCATGATTTTTAGCTAGAAAACACATTCATTGTATTCTGATTTCACCTTGAAATGTAAGTAAGTCTTTACTGGATAGCTTTAAATATATGTGCACTTGGCCTTTCTCTCCCCAGCCCTCTTTTTAGAGTATTCTAAATAGTTAAAGACCCAGACTACCTTGCCCCCTATTGTTGTTCAAATATGGTGTTGTACTCAGATCCTTGCATTCTAGAAAGCTTATTTCATTCTCCCATGTCATAAGTTTGTCAGCTCTGCACTCAGTTGCCTGGGGGGATATGGCAAGTGCTATAACAGAGGCTGTCTTTCATATTTTATTTTGAACCTTTTCCACTGTTCACCATCTCTCTCTCGTTTTTTAAGGATCAAGCTAGTTTAGTTTACCTAAGAACATAGGCCTATGGGCATGACTACAAACCTCTTTCTGTTCCTCTTATGAAGGCCAGTATGTCATTTTAGAGTGCCCTGTTCAAATTTAAATGGGGTGACAATACCTCAGACTTGACTGCCTAGGTTGAATTTTTTCTCCTGGGTTTTCTATGCAGTGGGTATTTTCAGGTAGAGGCTAGAAAGCTTTAGCCTTTTTCCCAAGGCTTGCTGAATTGTAGGAGTTTTGTCTTAGAATGCTTTTTCTAGACACTTTAAGAACTTTAAGAAGATTCAAACTTATTACCCAAATTTCCTGTAGGCTTTGTTTTGTCAGTTTTTGCTTCTGTCTTGCCTGGAGGCCTGACACCTCCTGTCTTCCAGGTAAATTGACTTCCCTTGTACATCTTACCAGAAAGATATTTACCCTAACTTGTTACACAAACTATTGCCACAGTACCTGTGGATTTTTAAGTTAACTAACATGTGTATTTCTCTTTAAAGGTTTTGTGCACAGACCAAACAAATCACCCTCAGTCTTCCCAGCAGTCAGATGTGGTAACTAAGACTAGGACGGATAATATAGGTTGTGAGGTGGCAAACAACTTAGGGTCCTAAGATTTTGCCAAGACTGTCATCATTACCTGGAGTATAATGGGACTAACTATACCTCCCTTTAAGGACAATGGAAACATTCTATTGAAACCATCCTCACAGGGTTAACAAGAATTAGATGCTGGGTTCTGGACAGAAATATAGTTGTAATTAAGCATTAATCAGGCTGCACTTTGGCCCACTTCTTCGTAACCAAAAGTCCCAGAGCACCAGATGCTAACCATTTGCCTCCTCATTGTTCCTACAGAGAAGATTTCTGATGTTAGAATCATAAGGCCTTTGTTTGTTTAAAAATGGCTTAAGATGTTTTTCAGATCCTGAATTCCAGCAAAAGAGCTATTGCCAACCAGTTTGAAGACCGCCCCCCGCCTCTCCCCAAGAGGAACTGAATCAGCATGAAAATGCAGTTTCTTCATCTCACCATCCTGTATTCTTCAACCAGTGATCCCCCACCTCGGTCACTCCAACTCCCTTAAAATACCTAGACCTAAACGGCTCAGACAGGCAGATTTGAGGTTTCCCCCTGTCTCCTTATTCGGCAGCCTTATGATTAAACTTCCTTCTCTGCTGCAACCCTGTGTCTCGGTGTATTGACTTGCCATGAATTAGGCAACAAACCTATTACAGTTACAGTTACTTTTTTAAAGGAAATTCAATCGTTGGATTGGTCCACCTGCTTATTTCTTCCCTTTTCAAAAAAAATGTCTACATATTGAATTTTTATACATTAAGTGGTTCATGAAACCCCTGAAATGTGTTAGTAAATAGGGCAATTATGAAATATTTGGACATAGCTAGACTTTAAAAATTGTTAATCTGAAGGTCAGATAGACTTGGCCTTCTCCAGCTTTCGTGATTATTCCCTCAGCAGCAAGCTAGTCTTAGGCAGAGCAAGTTTAAAGACATTCATGGTGCTCACTCTGCAAAACTGCACAATTCTCAACATGCACAGAGGCAGACATGATAGGGCTCAGCCCTGGAATTGATAACACTAGCCAACACACTTGCTAAGAATTTATAAGATGTAGACCCTGTTATTATCCTGTCTTGCAAGTGATGAGAAAACTAAGGCTTAAGGATGTTAAGTATTATTAGTTCAAGGCCAACGGTAAGTGGCAAAGCTCAGATTTGAATCCAGGCAGTCCCACCCTAAAGGCCATTCTCTTAGTCTGTGTACTGCCCTCCTTGCTAAAAGAGCTCACCTCTCTAGCCACTTCCTTCTCCCTGTCCCATCTCCCCTTGTACCCTCCAAATAGTCTTCTTAGCCTCTTCACCTTATCTACTGGCCTATTTCTGCCTTGAGGACCTCCCACCTCCTCGCCTGCTGGACTTCTTCCTTACCTGCCTTGTTAATACAACCCTGCCCAGCACCTGCCTCCCTGGTCACACTACAGCCAGGTAGCAGAAACCAAAATGGGCCTGGATTTCCCCAACCAACTTGGTTCTACTTGCAAGATTCTCAGATCATGCTGAATCCTGCCTAGGCTACCCTCCCACTTTCTTTTCTTTACCATCTGACCACATGCCTAAATAAACATCACTTGGGCGAATACAGTGTTCCCCAAATTGCATTCATTCCCATTTTGTCATGATTTTTCTTATCTTTGTGGACCACCTAGAGCATTATTTACTTGATTCACTTTTTGAATTTTAGTATATATATCTTAAACTTTATATTTCAGCCTCAAAGAAAAACAAGTACTACCTGTAATTAGAAGTTAAGCATAAAAATAAACATAAGAGAAAAACAATGCTGATGATTTCCAGCTCTGCATAGTTGCTTGCCTTAGCAACTAGGAGTGAGATTCAGTCTCTGTGTTAAAAAGTGAGGCTAGCCACCATTAGAGGGGCATTTAATTCTAGCACCAAACCGAAACTCTCCATTTGGCATATTCAGAAGGATTAAAGAGAATAACCTACTGAGAGATTCAATGTAGATCACTTAAGATTATCTTAAACAGGAATATGACTGACTCCCAACTTTGGAGAAACAGCAGTGGAGGCCAGATCTTAAACCCAGAGCAAGCTGGCTTTAGACTTGCTTCAACCCTAAACCAGTACTCCTTTCCACCCACCCACCTCCCCCCAACCCCTGCAGGCATATCAAGAAGACAAGGTGCATGGGGGAAAACCAAAGAGTCAGCTTCCCTAGGGCTGATGGGTCAAATCTCAGTGCTTGCCTCTGACATTTTGCTTGCCGACAGTCTGTCTTGAAAACCAACAGGTTGCAAAGAAGAATGTGAACACCTATATCCAGAGATGCCCTATATAAGAATAAAGACTATAAGACCAAAAAGATGTTCTTGACTTAATGTTTGGGGTGGACATACCTAGTTATACGATTTGGCTGTTTCCCCACCCACATCTCATCTTGAATTGTAGCTCCCATAATCCCCACATGTCATGGGAGGGACCCAGTGGGAGGTAACTGAATCAAGGGGGAGGGTCTTTCCCATGCTGTTCTCATGATTGATAGTGATGGTTTTATAAAGGACATTTCCCCTGAATACGCTGTCTTGCCTGCTGCCATGTAAGATGTGGCTTTGCTCCTCTTTTGCCTTCCTCCATGATTGCGAGTCCATTAAACCTCATTCCTTTATAAATTACCCAGTCTTGAGTGTGTGGTTATTAGCAGCAT